CCCGTCTCCATTAAAAATACAAAAATTAGCGGCATGGCGCGGTGGCTCATGCCTCTAATCCCAACACTTTGGGAGGCTGAGGCGGGCGGATCACGAGGTTAGGGGTTTGAGACTAGCCTGGCCAACATGGTGAAACCCCGTCTCTACTAAAAATACAAAAATTAGCCGGGTGTGATGGCAGGCGCCTATAATCCCAGCTACTCGGGAGGCTGAGGCAGGAGAATCGCTTGAACCTGGGAGGCAGAGGTTGCAGTGAGCCTATACTACGCCATTGCACTCAAGCCTGGGCGACAGAACGACACACACACACACACACACACACACACACAAAATTAGCTGGATATAGTGGCGGGCGCCTGTAATCCCAGCTACTCAGGAGGCTGAGGCAAGAGAATCGCTTGAACCTGGGAGACGGAGGTTGCAATGAGCAGAGATCGCGCCATTGCACTCCAGCCTGGGCGACAAGAGCAAAACTCCGTCTCAAAAGTAAATAATAATAAAATAAAAAACCTTGAACGTCATCGCTGTAAGTTGGGAACTCCTATAGCAAGATTCCATACATCCCATTTTTGGACGTTTTATTCCAAAGACACAAGCAAACGGAAGAAAACGACTGCCGTGAACCCCTGCTAACGACAACTTGGTGACTGCAGGATCATTGGACGACGGTTTTATCCTCGCCATCCAATCGTTGGAAAGTCCGGAGAGAACGCTCTCTGGATTGGTTGGAGGAAACATCTCTCCAAGTGCACTCAAGAATGGGTTGGGAGCGGGGTTCGGCCGGCAGCGCCTCGGGCCAATCAGAGAAAGCATGAGGGCGGGCTCTGCCGCAGGAAGGTGGTGAATCTCGGCGGGTCAAACTCTCCTGACGTGATGGGGGGGCGTGGCCTCCAGTTGCGGTCTCCCGGCTCTCTGGGCCCGCGCACGGGATGGGCGGGGCCCACGGGCCTGGGCGGGGCGAGCGGTGTCAGCGGCGGAGCCGGATGCGGGCGGCATCGCGGCGGTCGCGGCCTTGGGGATGGGCGGAGCCCCAGCCGCTAGTGCTGGTGGCCGCCGCTGCTGCCCCAGCTGGAGCCCGAGCCGCCGCCTCTGCGTCCGCGCGTCGCTGCTTCCCAGGGCGGCGGTATGCTGGGGAAAGGAGTAGTCGGCGGTGGCGGCGGCACCAAGGCCCCCAAGCCCTCCTTCGTGTCGTACGTACGCCCTGAGGTGAGGGGGCGCCGCGCAGGCGGGGCGTCGGGAAAGAAAAATATCCTTTGCTCTTCTCTTTTAGGAAATTCACACAAACGAAAAGGAAGTAACAGAGAAGGAAGTAACTCTTCACTTGTTGCCAGGTAACTGTCATGTTAGCATAGTAACTCCTATGCTCTAAGGAGGACCTGTTTTGGTTTCTACCAGGTGAACAGCTGCTTTGTGAAGCCAGCACAGTACTGAAGTATGTCCAGGAAGATTCCTGTCAGCATGGGGTCTATGGGAGGCTTGTCTGCACAGACTTCAAGATTGCCTTCTTGGGTGATGATGAATCTGCATTGGATAATGATGTATGTATGGGCTGCATTTGGCAGAGTTTGTGGAGTCACAGTTGTTTCCTTTTGAATCTTCTAGGAAACTCAATTTAAGAATAAGGTTATAGGAGAAAATGACATTACACTCCACTGTGTTGATCAGATTTATGGAGGTAAGTATCTGTTTTTCCCTGGGGTGTTGGCATTTCCCTTCCTGATTTCATTGCTGATCTGTAGTGTTTGATGAGAAAAAGAAAACTCTCTTTGGACAACTGAAGAAATACCCTGAGAAGCTCATCATCCACTGCAAAGACCTTCGAGTGTTCCAGTTTTGTCTGAGGTACACAAAGGAAGAGGAAGTCAAAAGGGTAACTAGTTGCATGTGTTTTTAGGTTTTATTATAACTATATCCATTGTTCGATTCTTTTTTAGATTGTCAGTGGCATAATTCATCATACCCAGGCTCCTAAACTGCTTAAACGATTATTTCTGTTTTCCTATGCGACTGCTGCACAAAACAATACAGGTAAATATCTTCTGGGTTCTAATTTGAGGGTAATTTTATTGTCTTTTACATTTTGTTCTCTTAGTCACTGATCCCAAGAACCATACCGTAATGTTTGACACACTTAAGGACTGGTGTTGGGAACTGGAACGGACCAAAGGCAACATGAAGTACAAAGCAGTGAGTGTCAACGAAGGCTATAAAGTCTGTGAGAGGTAAGCTTTCCATGCTGGGCACATGCTGTACATACTAAAACTTGATGACATTTCTTTCTTCTAGATTGCCAGCATACTTTGTTGTCCCCACCCCTCTTCCTGAAGAGAATGTGCAGCGCTTTCAGGGTCATGGCATACCAGTAAGTGCATCTGGGAACCCTGAAAGGTGTGGTGTATCTGGTAAAGCTTTATTTGTTTCTACAGATATGGTGTTGGTCCTGCCACAATGGAAGTGCCCTTTTGAAAATGTCAGCACTGCCCAAAGAACAGGATGACGGCATTTTACAAATCCAAAAGAGCTTCTTAGATGGGTCAGTACTAGTTCTACATTTTGTTCTTGTTCCTTCTAATCTCATATTCCTTTTTGATACCTAGAATTTACAAGACCATCCACAGGCCACCCTATGAAATTGTTAAAACGGAAGACCTGTCAAGCAACTTCCTGTCCCTGCAGGAAATCCAGACTGCATACTCTAAATTTAAACAGCTATTTCTGATAGGTGAGAAGAATACTGAGCAAAAACTTTTGTGTCCTGACGTCTTTACTCCTTTTTCTTTTTTCAGATAACAGTACTGAATTTTGGGACACAGATATAAAATGGTTTTCTCTGTTGGAAAGTAGCAGCTGGCTTGACATAATCAGGTATTTCAAACCATTGTTTTACTCATGAATTTATGCCCCTTTTTCTTGTCTCTTTCCTATTCAGACGTTGCCTGAAAAAAGCAATAGAGATTACAGAATGTATGGAAGCACAAAACATGAATGTTCTTCTTTTAGGTAATATATAGGAAGCACAAAGGATGATTTCCCCTCTTTGCACTGCTGCTGGGGCCTCTCCTAGAGGAGAATGCATCCGACCTCTGCTGTCTCATTTCCTCTCTGGTGCAACTGATGATGGACCCCCACTGCAGAACCAGAATTGGTTTCCAGAGCCTCATCCAAAAGGAGTGGGTCATGGGTGGCCACTGTTTCTTGGATCGCTGCAACCATCTCCGCCAGAACGACAAAGAGGAGGTGAGTTCCCTCACTGCAGACTGTTTCCGTCACCCACCAAGTAACGTATCTTGTTTTCATGCAGGTTCCTGTGTTCCTGCTTTTCCTAGATTGTGTCTGGCAGCTGGTGCACCAGCATCCCCCGGCATTTGAATTCACAGAGACTTACCTGACTGTTTTGTCAGATAGCCTGTATATACCTATTTTTAGCACCTTCTTCTTCAATTCACCTCATCAAAAAGATACTAACATGGTAAGAGTCCCTCTTAGGAACCTGTGTATTAAGAAAACAGCATGACCTGTGCTTGTTTTGGCAGGGTAGAGAAGGCCAGGATACACAAAGCAAGCCTTTGAATCTGCTCACCGTGTGGGATTGGTCGGTGCAGTTTGAACCCAAAGCCCAGACATTGCTCAAAAACCCTCTTTATGTGGAAAAGCCAAAACTGGACAAAGGCCAACGGAAAGGAATGCGCTTCAAAGTAAGATGTCCACATGTCTAAACCCCCTTCAGCCAGTGATTTTTATTTGTGTTTTCTCTCAAAGCATCAACGACAACTTTCTTTGCCACTTACACAATCTAAGTCATCTCCCAAAAGAGGATTTTTCAGGGAAGAAACAGATCATTTAATTAAAAACCTTCTGGGCAAGAGAATTAGCAAACTTATTAATTCTTCTGATGAGCTCCAAGACAACTTTCGAGAGTTCTATGACAGCTGGCATAGCAAGTCCACTGACTACCATGGTTTGTTGTTACCGCATATCGAGGGGCCCGAAATCAAAGTCTGGGCCCAGCGCTACCTACGTTGGATTCCAGAAGCCCAAATCCTAGGTGGTGGCCAAGTGGCCACTCTGAGCAAACTCTTGGAAATGATGGAGGAAGTCCAGAGTTTACAAGAGAAGATCGACGAGAGACACCACAGCCAGCAGGCCCCCCAGGCTGAGGCCCCCTGCCTGCTGAGGAACTCTGCCCGCCTCTCGTCTTTGTTTCCTTTCGCTCTGCTCCAGCGACATTCCTCTAAGCCCGTCTTACCCACCAGTGGCTGGAAAGCTTTGGGAGATGAAGACGATTTGGCCAAACGAGAAGATGAGTTCGTGGACCTAGGGGATGTGTGACCTGTTTGTTGAGTGATTGTGAAAGAGGAATGTGGGAGATTGGGACAGCTGATCCCTGGATTTGTGTCACGCTACAGCTCATGCTGGCTGGGTCCTTAGCCCGGCACTCCGTTAGAATAAACCTGGGCCTTCGGGAAAAGAGGTGGCTCTCATTATTTTTCATGATTCTAAAAGACTATGCAATTAAAACCGCATCTGTAGTATTACTAATTGGAAGGAATTATTACTTGACCCGTAATAGGGTTGTGGCCGTTTTCTGATGCCTAAGTATTATACAGAGCCCACAATGGCCAGTTTACTACCAGAAAGGGCTTCAGTAAGATATTCTTGGACTTGATACTTTCTTCAGATCCTCTTTGTGCCAAGATAATTTATCCAGTCATTGGGAATAGTAAGTTTCTGTGTAACCCATCTCAATTATAGAAGCAAGTTCAGCTTTATGTATTTGTATGGGGAGTTGAAGATTCAGATAGAGGTATTAAGATGTGTGGCATTTACTTAAACCATCACATTTTTTTCTTTCTACGCCCCCTTGCCTGTAAAACACCTGGGAAGTTCCACTGGTGTCATCCATCCTGATGCTTCAGACCACCCTCCCTTCTTCACAGACCGTGTCACTTTGCCTGTGGGTGGGGGCTAGCCAGCCACCACCCTCTTTTCTGTGCTGCCAGCCCCAGGTCTTCCTCCGCCTGCTCCACACCACTCGCCGCTGTCCCTCTGCACTCCCTGCCTTGGTGCGTGTAGTCCCAGTGTCTCACTGCCAAACCTCTTGGTTACGCTGCGGGGATCTGTTTCTTTGCCTGAGATCCTTCCTGAGGAGCGTCCATTCCTCTGGAGTCTCTCCTTGTTTGGAACAAATCGCTTCGCCTTTTTCTACTTGCCTGCTGAAGCTTTGGAGCACTTGTGATTGCAGTTTTCTGCCGCAACCCCTGAGCCGAGTTCCTCACATTCTTTTACCTTTATGGACTGATGGGATTGGGTCACTTTTGAATGTGGCTTTCATAGGAAAGCAGCTTAAACATAAATATCAGAAGTGATGATTATCATATGATACCTCAGTGATTTTAAAAGCCATAGAAGAAACTTGACTATGCCTGGTCACCTTCTTGGATCTGCTGTCTAAATGATATATATATGATATATATGTGATATATATATATCATATATATGATATATATATATATATCACATATATATGATATATATATGATATATATATATCACATATATATGATATATATATCATATATATGATATATATTTTTTTTAATGCAGGAAAGTATACTTTGTAAGGAGCAGATTTTTTTGTTCTCAGTGGAACCCTGTCAAATCGCATAAAAGAGGAAAAAAACAAAACTCATTAGAATGTTTTAAATTGAATGTTCGCCTTTTACATATATTTGCTCTTCAGTATGGATCCCAATTTGAATGTTACATGTTCGGAAAAACTTTCAGTTGCTCAAGGGCAATAAGAAAATTTGAGGCCGGGTGTGGTGGCTCACGCCTGTAATCCCAGCACTTTGGGAGGCTCAGGTGGGCGAATTGCTTGAGCCCAGGAGTTCGAGACCAGCCGGGGCAACATGGCAAAACCCTGTCTCTACTAAAAATACAAAAATTAGCTGGGTGTGGTGGTGCATGCCTGTAGTCCCAGCTACTCGGGAGGCTGAGGTGGGAGGATCCCGTGAGCCTGGGAGGTGGAGTTTGCAGTGAGCTAAGATCGTGCCACTGCACTCCGGCCTGGGTGATGGAGCAAGACCTCGTCTCAGAAAATTGGAAACTATTGACTAAGAGAAGTTTCTAGGTTTGCACTGAATTGTCTTTTGTACATACAGTGAATTGTTTTGCTGTTCTCCCCACTCCATATTAATGCAGGAGCCAGGTTGGTCTGTTAGGATGAACAAAGGTTGAGGGGAGGGCAGGATTCGTGCATCTGGGGGCCAAACACATGTTCCGTCTTGATTGCCTTAAGAGTTACTAGCGAGGTCAGTGTTAGGCTTGCAATAGGGATTTTAAAATACACTAACTAGTTCCTTAGCTACCTTCACATACATTCTATAGGCCTTCTTAAATTAGCACTAACCTCCACTTCCTTCTCTGCCCCATTGCCTCCCAAATATGCTATGGAGCTATTTTTGTTACCACGTTATAACGTGAATATTTATACAGTAGCCTCTTCAGGCTTTGTAATTTTCATTCCAAAAATGCCCGGTGTGATGCTTTACACTCTACAAAGTATGGTTTAAAGGCACAAGGTCATGGCCTTTGTCATAGCAGTTGAATGTGCATTGACATATTTTTCTATGATTTTTTAAAATTACAATAGAAAAATAAGCTGTTGTAACGTGTAAGGTCATGACAATTTTTGTATTTATATTTGAAATCAGATTTCTATAACTCGTATTTGTGTACAGAATTCTCAATGGATTTATATATTGTGAAATTTTTATCTGAGATTGGGATGTGGATTATGCTTAACAGTGAGAGCTGAAATGAGACCATTTACTTTGTTTAAAATGCTGTACTGTGCAAGTTTGGAAATGTAAATTAATTTACTGTATATAATATCTTGAGTTTGTTTATACCTCCAAGTTTTTACACTGAAGATAAACTAGCTTTAATTCAAAACTTTTTTTTTCTTTATAAGGGAATAAGCTGTTGAGCTAAACCTGTATACTTGTGCTTTTTATTTTCTGGATGCACAATGAAAGTTTATACTTGTATCTCACTGCATCATATCTGATTGCAGAAATTAAAGCACAATTTACAAGCAATACTGTACTTGGTGTGGTTGGTATAACACATG